ATATTGTTTTCAGTGGTTGGTGCTCTTTTTAGCAAGTGACTAAAGCACAAATGGGTGGCTTACTCAATACTATTTTGCTCATTGCTTAAGTCAGTTTGATGGGGAGACTCTGGGACTCCAGAGAGGCAAGGTTGCCTCTTCGTTTCGCTTGTCCTATAACAACCTTGTGCACTAACGAGGTGTGGAATAAGGTGAAAGATGATTGTGACACTTGGAAGATAAGCTGAAGACACCCCTTTCTAGATTATCACAACATGTCAACTAGATACAGAGCAGGGCTGCAGATCTAGATGGCAGGTATGTTTATGCTGCATGGGGAGCTATGGCCGCTCTGGAAATAGTGATGGGCTTGTTTTGCAGTGCTGTCGAGCATGTGTGAGTGAGGTGTGAGTTAGCTTCTGCACGTGAGAGCCCAGAGTTGTCTTCCTGTGTGTATTTATTCACGGTACTGAAACATTCGAAGGACAATGGGAGAACATGATTCCCCTCGTGTTCCTCCCAGATAGCCTGGTTTGGAACATTAGCATGTATTGGAAAGTAAGTTGAAGCCACATACTTTGGCAGTTTGGGGGGTATCAGCAATTTCATTTGGTCCATTATGGTGTAGAGAAAGCTCATGAGTCTGGGCATCAGCTTATGTGACTTCTAACCCTGCTCCGCCATGAGCTACCTGTGTGATATTGGGCAAATCTCTCTGCTACTTGGTTTACCCATGTTATTAGTTTAGACTCTAAACTGGAATGGATGAACATCTTCCTGGCTAAAACCCAGTGACTGACATGTGGACAGTAGCATACTTGTGAGTGATGCACACAGGACCCCGAGGACTTGGAATTGCATTCTGTCTTGACCCATCACATTTCTCCGACTGCCAACTTCAGACTCTCCCACTGCAACCTCAGACTTAAAGTAAAGGGAGCTTAAAATACTGGGGGGAAATATGGGAGGCAGAATCTCTCAGTGCCTGTGTAGAGTTTTTAAAATGCGACCCGGTTTTGGTTTAGTCACTGAAAAGTTTGTGGGAGCCTGGCGGTTCCAGGGTGCACACCACTCCTCGTAGCAGGTCCCCTGTCTTGTGTGCTGTGTCCCCCCGAGGTATGCTGGTGCTGGTGGCCCAGGCAGGAGGTGACACTCTCAAAGTGACTGGTCACTACGTAAAATGTGTCTTTCTTTTGTTTGTTTCCCACCTGCTTTCCGAGCCCCTTTCTCGGACAGGTAAGATATCCTGTTTTTTTGTGGATGACTTAATCATGCCTCTCTGTCGCCTCTTTGTTCATAGTTGACCACGGCATGTTTGAGAATTTGAACACAGCCCTCACTCCAAAGCTCCAGGCCAGCCGCTCCTTCCCCCACTTGTCCAAGCCCGTGGCCCCCGGCTCTGCCCCTCTGGGCTCTGGTGAGCCTGGGGGGCCAGGACTCTGGGTGGGCAGCAGCCAGCACCTCAAGAACCTGGGCAAAGCCATGGGGGCCAAAGTGAATGACTTCCTGAGGAGAAAGGAGCCCTCCAGCCTGGGCAGTGTGGGTGTGACAGAGATCAACAAGACTGCAGGAGCACAGCTGGCCAGTGGGACTGACGCGGCTCCAGAGGCTTGGCTAGAGGATGAAAGGTGAGCCCCTCACCCGCCCAACATCCATGCCCGGCATGTGTGTTTATTGTCATTAACCTTACAGGTCAGTCCTGCAAGAAACATTTCCTCGGCTGGATCCTCCACCTCCCATAACCAGAAAGCGAACCCCTCGGGCCCTGAAGACCACCCAGGACATGCTGATTTCATCACAGCCTGTCCTCAGCAGTCTGGAGTATGGGACAGAGCCATCACCTGGGCAGGCCCAGGACTCCGCTCCCACTGCCCAGCCTGACGTCCCAGCAGACGCTTCACAGCCAGAGGCCACCATGGAAAGAGAAGAGAGAGGCAAAGTTCTGCCCAATGGAGAGGTTTCCCTGTCAGTACCTGACCTAATCCACAAGGATAGCCAGGACGAATCCAAGCTAAAGATGACTGAGTGCAGAAGGGCCTCCTCCCCCAGCCTTATCGAGAGGAATGGCTTCAAACTCAGCTTGAGCCCCATCAGCCTGGCTGAGTCCTGGGAGGATGGCAGCCCCCCTCCTCAGGCACGGACCTCCAGCCTCGACAATGAGGGCCCTCACCCAGACCTGCTGTCCTTTGAATAGAGCCTCTGCTCTTTCCTGCTGAGCTCTGCCCTTGTCTTCCTGCTGCTTTCTCCTCCACTGCGCACACTGGCCCTGGCCTCAACTCCGCTGTGCCCTTTGTCTTCCTTGTATGAGGCACCAGCAGAGAGCCAGTCGTCCATCATGGGATTTTGCAGGACTGGAAGTCCTTGAGTAGTTCTAGTTAAAGAGTCTATCCGCAGAATGGCTGAAGGACTTGATGCCGTTTTGAGCCTAATTTTCTGTAACCTCCTCTGAGTGGGCTGCAGCCCTTGGACATTAGAGCTCTTCCACTCTTGAGCTTGTCCTGTCTTCTCAGTGAATTGCAGGGCCACCAGCTCAGGACAATGGATCTTACAGGAATTCTTTTTGCCTGTCCCCTACATGCGCCTCCTCCCCTGCTGTTCTCCCTCCCACACCCCTGTCCCTTCTCTCTCCTCCTTGATGGGTCCGATGCCCCTGGCCTCAGCGGGAGGAAGGCTGGATGAGGAATGATGTGTTTGGCTTGATGACAGGCCATGGCCTAGAAAGCCACACACCCTGACCACAGCCCAGCCATAGCTCCTCTTGGTCCCAGGACAGTGCAGGCCCCTGGTTGCCATGTTTGCTCTGCCCCTGGGGTGGAGGCCAGAGGAGATGCTTACCAGGCCTGAGACCTTGAGAGTTCACCCAGGGTTTGAACGCTGCCACCCAGGGTTCCCAAGGTTTCTCCCATCTGGTCAGATGTCGAACACAAAATGTGGGCATTCTGCACGGAAGGAAAGATCAGGCTTCTCTTGCTGAGTGTGTGAAGACAGGGAGAGCCAGGCCCCAGCAGATGCGGCCTAGCACACTCTGATTTGGTTTTGTGGGGAGGGCCCAGGAACTTGGGGGTGGTCTTGGCATTCAGAGCTGGTGCTAAAAACCCAGAGCAGAAGCAGGGAGAAGGGAGTGAGGATGGGACAGAGAAGAGCGACCACTGGGGATCAGAACAGCTTTTCAGGGGCCACCTTGCAGCCTAAAATAATGCCGTTTCAGGGCCTGGGCCTGCTGTGAGAGCCAGAATGAAGCATGTACAAGATTGGAATGTGAGAAGAACTGTGGGGGGAAACCAGTTTTAATTAAGTGGAAGTGCTTTGTGCTTGTGCTGAAGTTGCCTGGGCCTCCTGCAGCTCTGGACCTCACTGGAGCGGCCCCGCCCTGCCCTTGCCTGCCTTTCTTTTATGCTGATGCTGGTGGGCTTTTTCCTGCTTCAGGATCCATGTAAGGGACTGACCAGGTTCATCCAGCCTTAACTGGTTCCTGCAACCCACTTTTAGGTCTCCCACCAGGGGCCTATTGTGCTGTCTTCCTGTGACCAGCAGATCCTGTAAGGGGGTGATCCTAATTCTGGGGCTCTTTGCAGCAAGAGGAGAACGTTCTTTTTCTTGAACAAGGTGGCCGGTTCCCTGGGAGAAGGCTGGGAATGGCACGTCCGGCCAGGGCAGGCGGTGCGGCATCCTCCTCCTGGGATTCCTGTGGCCTCCCCTGTTCTATTCATTGTTTGGCTTCCCACCCATAAGCTCTGGGATACCCAGGGCTTGCTTCCCAGCTCTTCTCATCTCCAAGCCTCTGCTCCCCTTCCCACCACCACTGCCATATAAAATGGCCATGCTAACTCCTACACAACTAGGAGCCTCAGCAGGATTGCTAGGATGTGGGTTCCTTCCTGCATGCTTGCTTCTGCAGCTGTGTGGCCTTGCCATGGCCCTCCCACCACTTTCCCTTCTACCTTGCCTTCCATTGTCTTCCTTCTCCCAGAAAGCCAGGTTTCACCACGTGCTCACCACAAACTGTCTCCCCTCCCTCGTAGGAGTCACTGCAGTAGGGCACCTGCAGGCCCTGGTAGAGTGAGCAGGGCTTACGTGTACATTCTTTCTCACTCTAAGGATGTGATATCTGACCCTGATGTCAGAGAGGAGGTCTCAGGACTAGCATTCGGGGTCCTTTGAGTGTTCCCAGAATGGTTTGGGGTATCACACAAAACACCAGAGCTGAGGATAGGGATAGAGTCCCCAAACACACATCCTGGGAGCAAGCCACTTCATCTGAGCTTCCCATACCAGGAGCATGGTTTGTGCTTTGATGGGAAACCTAGCAAGCCCCTGCACTCTGGGGCTTCTCCTCTCCTGGAGCCCAGGGCGGCTCTGGCCCGATGATATGGCAGCCATAGGTACAGGTATTGCAGGTGCAGCCTTTCTTAAGTACCCTGCCTCCACTCTATAGCCCAGCTGCTGCTGGAGTCCAGGACCTTAGACCCAGGATGAGCAAAAGGATCCCACCAGGTTGTCCAGGACCATTGCCAGGGTGACCCCAGAGTTCTTCAGACCTGTGTCTGATACTGAATACAGTGCCATGGGACCCTGCTCCAATCTAACTGCCTACAACCTGCCCGTCCCCCTGCTGCAGGGATGTTGCTGCTACCTCGGGAGGCTCTCTGAGACTGGTGTCTGGTCTTAGATGCTGCACATAGTACCTGGTGCTAGGGTCTAGGGGCTGCCCAAAGCCCAGCAGGAACAGCTACTACTCATCCTGCAGAGGCCTTGGCCCAGACCAGCTTTCCATCCAAAGCCTCACCTGGTTTCCATGTCCATCTCAACAGTCTGGCCTTCCTGTGACTGTAGCCTGGCAGCCACACCCTCAGTAATCCCGCACAGTGAGTCCAGCTTCTCTGGGAGCTTGGCCTTCAGTTAGCCCAGTCCATGAGAGGGCAGGGTAATGAGGAGGAGTAAAGGACCTATCTTCTCTGTCCACATAAGGAAGTTGGGACCACAAGGTCTTTTATCTCCTTGTTACTCCCCAACCCCACCATAACCTCCTACTCAGCACACAGCTGTATCCTGGTAGATTATAAGGTGAGCTTCCAGAACCTGGCAGGAGGCTGGTGTATCCCCCTGCACAGAGGGAAGTGTATCTGAATGTTGTGTATGTGGCTGATATGGAAGACATACATGTATGCAATCCATCAGCGTTTAAAGAAGAAGATTGGCTCCAGTTCGGAGGAGGAGGAGGAAGATTACAGATCTATTCTGAGTATTTTTTAGAGAGTTAATATTTATATTTTTAGTAATTTTCTGGTAGAAGGAAATTGCACAATAAAATGATTTGGTTTGGTTTGCTGGCTTTGTCTGTTTTTCCTCCTGACT